AGCCACCACGCCTGGCCTTCTGGAAACTAATCTCTTATCAGATATATGACTTGCAATATTTATTTCATTTCAGGGGTTGATTGCTTTCTCACTCTGTGCCCTTTGATGCACAGATATTTTGAATTTTTCATGAGTCTAGTTTGTCAGTTCTTTCTATTCTATCTGTGCTTTGGCGTCATATCCATGAAAGCACTGTCAAACCCTATGTCATGAACATTATACCCAATGTTTTTTTCTAAGATATTTTTATGTTTTAGTTCTTGAGTTTAGAGTTTAGGTCTTTGATTCATTTTGAGTTAATTTTTGTATATAGTACAAATTAAGGGTCCAATTTTATATTATTTGAACATCCAGTTCCCCCAGCACTATTTGCTGAAAAGATGGACTTACTCTTTGAGACCCTGTCACCTGCCCACCCCAGTGGACACTAGCTGGTCCATCCAATTGCTGTCCTGGGGCCTTGTCATGCTACTCTTCCACTTTGGACCCAAGCCCACATCATTGCTCCCCTCTGGGATACTGACCCCACTATAAACTTCTCTGGGGCTACAACCTTCCTACCCCTTGTGCCTCATGACCACCCCCTCCCTTGTCCCCACCATGCCCATGATGAGTCTTTTCTCGAGGCAGCTCGCCTTGCCTCCATCTCACCCTCACCTGTGCACCACAGCCACACTGGACATGGGTCCCTCTGAGCCTGAGTCCCTTCCCATTCCCACCGTCCCCTCTGGCAAGACCTTCCTTCCAACACTGCCTTCATGCTCCTCCCTCGCCCCTGCAGGGCAGCCTCTCCCCTTGGCCCCTATTCCCTTAGGGGGCTTGTGGCCACCCAGTCCTGGCACCTGACCTACAAGTTTGCCATCTTCATTCCCCCTTCTTCTGTTCATCAGCCCCCTCCTCTATCCTCCCACCCTCACAGTTTTCCTTGTATATGAAATCTTCGTTCTTGTCCTTTTGCCCATGTGCATTTCCTGCCTCCTCAGGGAGGTCGGGACAGCAGACCTGTGTGTTAAACATCAATGTGAAGTTATTTCCAGGAAGAAGTTTCACCTGTGATTTCCTCTTCCCCAGAGCCCCACAGTCTTCGTTACAACCTCATGGTGCTGTCCCAGGATGGATCTGTGCAGTCAGGGTTTCTCGCTGAGGGACATCTGGATGGTCAGCCCTTCCTGCGCTATGACAGGCAGAAACGCAGGGCAAAGCCCCAGGGACAGTGGGCAGAAGATGTCCTGGGAGCTAAGACCTGGGACACAGAGACCGAGGACTTGACAGAGAATGGGCAAGACCTCAGGAGGACCCTGACTCATATCAAGGACCAGAAAGGAGGTGAGAGTCGGCAGGGGCAAGAGTAATGGGAGGGAATGGAGAAGTCACTGCTGGGTGGGGGCAGGCTTGCATTCCCTCCAGGAGATTAGGGTCTGTGAGATCCATGAAGACAGCAGCACCAGGGGCTCCCGGCATTTCTACTACGATGGGGAGCTCTTCCTCTCCCAAAACCTGGAGACTCAAGAATCGACAGTGCCCCAGTCCTCCAGAGCTCAGACCTTGGCTATGAACGTCACAAATTTCTGGAAGGAAGATGCCATGAAGACCAAGACACACTATCGCGCTATGCAGGCAGACTGCCTGCAGAAACTACAGCGATATCTGAAATCCGGGGTGGCCATCAGGAGAACAGGTACCGACCCTGGCCAGGGGCTCTACTGTTCCGGGCTTCACTGGCTCTGCCCTTTCTTCTCCAGTGCCCCCCATGGTGAATGTCACCTGCAGCGAGGTCTCAGAGGGCAACATCACCGTGACATGCAGGGCTTCCAGCTTCTATCCCCGGAATATCACACTGACCTGGCGTCAGGATGGGGTATCTTTGAGCCACAACACCCAGCAGTGGGGGGATGTCCTGCCTGATGGGAATGGAACCTACCAGACCTGGGTGGCCACCAGGATTCGCCAAGGAGAGGAGCAGAGGTTCACCTGCTACATGGAACACAGCGGGAATCACGGCACTCACCCTGTGCCCTCTGGTGAGCCTGGGGTGACCCTGGAGAGGGTCAGGTGCCCAGTGTATAACAAGTCCCTTTTTTTCAGGGAAGGCGCTGGTGCTTCAGAGTCAACGGACAGACTTTCCATATGTTTCTGCTGCTATGCCATGTTTTGTTATTATTATTATTCTCTGTGTCCCTTGTTGCAAGAAGAAAACATCAGCGGCAGAGGGTCCAGGTGAGAAAAGGGGACAGTTTCTGGAGATGGGAGTGGAGCATTTACCCGTTTCCCTCTTCTCCAGAGCTTGTGAGCCTGCAGGTCCTGGATCAACACCCAGTTGGGACAGGAGACCACAGGGATGCAGCACAGCTGGGATTTCAGCCTCTGATGTCAGCTACTGGGTCCACTGGTTCCACTGAGGGCGCCTAGACTCTACAGCCAGGCGGCCAGGATTCAACTCCCTGCCTGGATCTCACCAGCACTTTCCCTCTGTTTCCTGACCTATGAAACAGAAAATAACATCACTTATTTATTGTTGTTGGATGCTGCAAAGTGTTAGTAGGTATGAGGTGTTTGCTGCTCTGCCACGTAGAGAGCCAGCAAAGGGATCATGACCAACTCAACATTCCATTGGAGGCTATATGATCAAACAGCAAATTGTTTATCATGAATGCAGGATGTGGGCAAACTCACGACTGCTCCTGCCAACAGAAGGTTTGCTGAGGGCATTCACTCCATGGTGCTCATTGGAGTTATCTACTGGGTCATCTAGAGCCTATTGTTTGAGGAATGCAGTCTTACAAGCCTACTCTGGACCCAGCAGCTGACTCCTTCTTCCACCCCTCTTCTTGCTATCTCCTATACCAATAAATACGAAGGGCTGTGGAAGATCAGAGCCCTTGTTCACGAGAAGCAAGAAGCCCCCTGACCCCTTGTTCCAAATATACTCTTTTGTCTTTCTCTTTATTCCCACGTTCGCCCTTTGTTCAGTCCAATACAGGGTTGTGGGGCCCTTAACAGTGCCATATTAATTGGTATCATTATTTCTGTTGTTTTTGTTTTTGTTTTTGTTTTTGTTTTTGAGACAGAGTCTCACTCTGTCACCCAGGCTGCAGTTCACTGGTGTGATCTCAGCTCACTGCAACCTCTGCCTCCCAGGTTCAAGCACTTCTCGTACCTCAGACTCCCGAATAGCTGGGATTACAGACAGGCACCACCACACCCAGCTAATTTTTGTATTTTTTGTAGAGACGGGGTTTCGCCAAGTTGACCAGCCCAGTTTCAAACTCCTGACCTCAGGTGATCTGCCTGCCTTGGCATCCCAAAGTGCTGGGATTACAAGAATGAGCCACCGTGCCTGGCCTATTTTATTATATTGTAATATATTTTATTATATTAGCCACCATGCCTGTCCTATTTTCTTATGTTTTAATATATTTTAATATATTACATGTGCAGTAATTAGATTATCATGGGTGAACTTTATGAGTGAGTATCTTGGTGATGACTCCTCCTGACCAGCCCAGGACCAGCTTTCTTGTCACCTTGAGGTCCCCTCGCCCCGTCACACCGTTATGCATTACTCTGTGTCTACTATTATGTGTGCATAATTTATACCGTAAATGTTTACTCTTTAAATAGACATTTCTGGTCTGTGTTTTATTTCATGCGTCT